CACCACTGACTCACTCATTTCCTTCATGTGTTTACTCAAGTCAACTCTGAAGCCTGCTCTGCCTGCCCTATTTAAAACTGCAACCCCATCCCCCTTTCCTGTTTTTCCTTCACACCATTCCCATCTAACATACTACAGAATTTACCAATTTTGTTCATGTCTATCTCCTCCCACTTGACTGTAAGCTCTATGACTATTAATGAAATATCTACTAATTCATTCAATTAATTGAATACTGCTATTAAGTGCCAAGCACTGTGCTAAGCAATGGAGCTACAAGATGACTAAAACTGCTTGTAGGTCTTGTGAGGGAAGAATCCTAATGACAATAAATGTAGCTCATTTAGTCAATGCTTCTCCAAACATCGTGATGGCTAATACTAAAACAGACTCAGTTCTGCATGCTCTATTTCATTTAACCCTCACCGAAACCTACACGGTGACCATCAGCAGCCTCATCGTAAAGCATAAAAAAACAAGATTGCAAGGCTGGGAAATGGCAGTCAGGATCTGAACCACGGTGTTGACAATGAGAACGGTGAGTAACGTCAAATGTGAGAAATATTTAGGACTTAGGCTCACAAAGACTAAGGCAAAGATCGGATGTGGGGGCCGAGGGAGGGAGGAAATGACTCCTGGATTTTGACTGGGGTGGACTAAAGCGCAGTGAGGCCTAAGAGAAGGATGAAGCGCAACGTGGGGCTGGGCTGGAGGTGCCTGCGGACCGGTCAGGGATATGGTCCACCCCTAGGGGAGCGGAGAGGCGGCTCCGCACCCTCCTCCGGTCGCCGCCGCCCCGGTCCAGGAGATGCTGAGAGAAGACACGCACGGGAAGAGCAGGAGGTGGGTTCCGTTCCCCTCCCTCTTGAGTCTCTTCACCAGCAGCTGCAGGAAGGGCGTGGGGGACCGAGAGACAAAGAGCGCGCAGGCACCGCCTCCGTCCGGGCGGCCCCTTTAAGAAGCGCGCGCCAGCTTCCAGCCCGCCTTGTATGCAAATGTAGCGGCGCGGCGGGAGCGCGCGGCTGATACCCGGGACTGGGCTGCGGCGGTTAGTCCTCTCCCGGCCGCCGTCGCCTCCGACATATTGCCCGCAGGAGCTGCGGCGGCGAAGCGGAGAGCACCGGGGGGAGGAGATGGGTGAGCAGAGCGGCTCAGGCTCGGCCTGGCAACTTGAGGCTCTATTTTATGTTGAGCCCCACAGGAGGACGAAGAGGTCCCAACAGGACATCTTACTGTCGAAATCCGCTCTGTGAGCCGGGATCCTCGGGGGGCTCTAGTGGAAGCCACACTTCCAGTGCATCGGTGACCAGTGTTCGTTCCCGCACCAGGTAAACCACCTCTCTGTCTCACCCCTCACTGTAGCTGCTGATGTTGTTCCCTCCCCACTGTCAGGAGCAGTTCTGGAACAGGCCTCTCCAGCCCTCCTCTGGCCACCCAAACTGTTGTGCCTCTACAGCACTGCAAGATCCCCGAGCTGCCAGTCCAGGCCAGCATTCTGTTTGAGTTGCAGCTCTTCTTCTGCCAGCTCATAGCACTCTTCGTCCACTACATCAACATCTACAAGACAGTGTGGTGGTATCCACCTTCCCACCCACCCTCCCACACCTCCCTGGTAGGTACCCAACAAGGGTGTGTGTGTGTGTGCACATGACCCCCAGGCCTCTGCCCCCTGACAGAACTTCCATCTGATCGACTTCAACTTGCTGATGGTGACCACCATCGTTCTGGGCCGCCGCTTCATTGGGTCCATCGTGAAGGAGGTGATTGGGTCCTAGAGGCTGGCCAGGGACTTGCCCCATCCCGTCCTATCTTGCCCCGACCCAGGCCTCTCAGAGGGGGAAGGTCTCCCTCTTTCGCTCCATCCTGCTGTTCCTCACTCGCTTCACCGTTCTCACGGCAACAGGCTGGAGTCTGTGCCGATCCCTCATCCACCTCTTCAGGACCTACTCCTTCCTGAACCTCCTGTTCCTCTGCTATCCGTGAGTACCCCTCACTTCACCCCTCACTGCCCAGGCCTTCCCTCACCACCGTCTTCCCCAGCAGGTTTGGGATGTACATTCCGTTCCTGCAGCTGAATTGCGACCTCCGCAAGACAAGCCTCTTCAACCACATGGCCTCCATGGGGCCCCGGGAGGCGGTCAGTGGCCTGGCAAAGAGCCGGGACTACCTCCTGACACTGCGGGAGACGTGGAAGCAGCACACAAGACAGCTGTATGGCCCGGACGCCATGCCCACCCATGCCTGCTGCCTGTCACCCAGCCTCATCCGCAGTGAGGTGGAGTTCCTCAAGATGGACTTCAACTGGCGCATGAAGGAAGTGCTCGTCAGCTCCATGCTGAGCGCCTACTATGTGGCCTTTGTGCCTGTCTGGTTCGTGAAGGTGCGTACCTCAAGCCAGGGAGGGAAAGGGACCCCAGGCCTCACCCACCTTCTGCTACCCCCAGAACACACATTACTATGACAAGCGCTGGTCCTGTGAACTCTTCCTGCTGGTGTCCATCAGCACCTCCGTGATCCTCATGCAGCACCTGCTGCCTGCCAGCTACTGTGACCTGCTGCACAAGGCCGCCGCCCATCTGGGCTGTTGGCAGAAGGTGGACCCAGCGCTGTGCTCCAACGTGCTGCAGCACCCGTGAGTCACCCTACCCTGCTCAACCCAATCCCGGATAAGGGGCACCATTGAACTGTGCCCCCAGGTGGACTGAAGAATGCATGTGGCCGCAGGGCGTGCTGGTGAAGCACAGCAAGAACGTCTACAAAGCCGTAGGCCACTACAACGTGGCTATCCCCTCTGACGTCTCCCACTTCCGCTTCCATGTGAGTCTCCTCCCCGGGGAAGGAGGGTTGGGCAGCCATATAAATTGTCACTTAATAACTGCAGCTCGGCCGGGCATGGTGGCTCACGCCTGTAATCCCAGCACTTTGGGAGACCAAGGCAGACAGATCACCTGAGGTCAGGAGTTCAAGACCAGACCAGCCTGGTCAACATGGTGAAACCTCGTCTCCACTAAAAATACAAAAATTAGCCAGGTATGGTGGCGGGCGCCTGTAATCCCAGCTACTCGGGAGGCTGAGGAGGGAGAACCACTTGAACTCAGGAGACGGAGGTTGCAGTGAGCCGAGATCATGCCACTGCACTCCAGCCTGGGCAACAGAGCAAGACTCATTCTCAAAAATAAATAAATAAATAACTGCAGCTCATTTGGTTGTAGATCTTTGAGAACATTGGACAGAGGGAGAGAAGATGATACAGTAAAAGAAGGGGCTCTTGGCAGTGAAAGACAATACTGTCTTCATTTGTTACTGTGTGCCAGGCATGTCGTTAAGCACTCTCCATGTACCTTCCTACTCAGCCTTACCCTGAACCTTGTACGTGAAAGATATGCTAGGGTTATCTCTGTTTTTAGATACTGAAATCAGCTAAGAGAGTTTAACTTGTTAAAGGGTGCCTTCTTGGGAAACTTGAGAACCTAATGGTAATGACTCATGACTTAGCTATGGAAAGGGCTGCTCAAAATTATCTAAACTAGTGATCTCTATTTTTTTTTAAATTTCACTATGAAATCCCCTCCCCCCCTTTTTTAAAAAAAACAATCAGAGGCCAAAATCCAATATATGGGACATCCTGGCACTGCTCTGTTTGGAGGAGTTAGAACCCCCTTCACTTCCTGCTCACCCCCGCTGTAACTCCTAAAGGATCCCCTTGAAACCTGGGGCTCTAAGGAACACAGCATGAGAAATCACTGACCTAGACTGATGTCTTCATTTCACAGTTGAGACATCCAAGCCCCAGAGAGGAAAGGGACTTGACCAAAGTATTGCAGCCTGTTAGGTGCAGAGCTGAGCCTGATATCCTGGTCTCTTGGCCTCCCATTTCCTACCACTTCTCCTGTCCTGTAAGCAGCTCTTGAGATTTAGGTACCTTGGCCCCTGTGGAATCAAAATCCCTAGACACTGTGCACTCTTTTGAACTCATCAGAGATTTTTTTTTAGTCCCTACGTTCTACCTTGCTGTTGAGAGTGAGCTGTTGCCATGTCCCTTGGCAGCTTCCAGCCTAGCTAGGGATGTACCTATGAAGTAGTAGGTAATTCAGGCTGTAGAGTCTGTAATAACTTTCCATGCCTATGTCATAGGATTCTAATTTGTTCAGGCCCAGCAATACCCAGGAGATGACATTAAAAGGTGTTGATTTTATTGAGGGTCAGTGGATGAGGGAGAAAAAGTTTTCAAAAATTAAAAAAAATTTTTTTAAAGGTGTTGACTTTAGACCACAAAAAGAGTTTGAGAGAGCAAGCAGAACCTGTCAAGAAAGACTTCCTAGGGGAGGTAGAAGTTGAACAGGATCTTAGATGACTTACATCAGAAGCAGCAGTCCTATCAGGAGGAATACCACAAGCAAAGGCAGATGAGGTGGCAAAGTCCACATCCAACCCCAGAAAGTCTTCTTCCCCACCCATGTCTGCATGGGGCCCCAGGAGGCTGTCCCCTTCACTGGCCCACCCAGAACCCCCATCCAGGAGGAAGATTTCTGGAGCACACCTTTTAGCCATGCCCACCCGCTTCCGGGCAGTTCTTTTTCAGCAAACCCCTGCGGATCCTCAACATCCTCCTGCTGCTGGAGGGCGCTGTCATTGTCTATCAGCTGTACTCCCTAATGTCCTCTGAAAAGTGGCACCAGACCATCTCGCTGGCCCTCATCCTCTTCAGCAACTACTATGCCTTCTTCAAGCTGCTCCGGGACCGCTTGGTATTGGGCAAGGCCTACTCATACTCTGCTAGCCCCCAGAGAGACCTGGACCACCGTTTCTCCTGAGCCCTGGGGTCACCTCAGGGACAGCGTCCAGGCTTCAGCCAAGGGCTCCCTGGCAAGGGGCTGTTGGGTAGAAGTGGTGGTGGGGGGGACAAAAGACAAAAAAATCCACCAGAGCTTTGTATTTTTGTTACGTACTGTTTCTTTGATAATTGATGTGATAAGGAAAAAAGTCCTATTTTTATACTCCCAACAAGCCTGTGTCCTGTGGTTCTTTTCCTTCGT